GGATTTTCTTTCTTTCTTGTATAGCTCCTTGACTACAATAGAAATAATCTTTAAAACCTTAGGGCTGGGCACGGTGGCTTATGACTGTAATCTCAGCACTTTGGGAGGCCAAGGCGGGCAGATCACTTGAGGTCAGGAGTTCGAGACCAGGCTAGCCAACATGGTGAAACCACATCTCTACTAAAAATACAAAAATTAGCCGGGCGTGGTGGCAGCTGCCTGTAATCCCAGCTACTCAGGAGGCTGAGGCAGGAGAATCGCTTGAACCCAGGAGGCAGAGGTTGCAGTGAGCCAAATGGTGCCATTGTACTCCTCCAGCCTGGGTGACAGAGTGAGTCTCTGTCTTAAAAACAAAACAAAAACTTTAAAGCTGGAATATATGATATTTGTAATGTACTTTCCTTTTTAACAGCAATCTAAACTTTTAAACATGTAGCAGTTATTTTTGTCTATTTGCTATACCTGAAATTTATAAAATGTCATAAGGATTTATTTGTGTAGCTCTTCCTACGTTTCTGTCTCTAGCAATATGGTTGATTAGATAATCTGAAAACCTTTCTTCTTCAAATCACCTAGAAATTATAGCTAAAATATAATGAACATCCAGTTAAATGAACAGCTGAGCTTTCAAGAAAGTAGGGGAAACAACCAAGATACAAAAGTGAAGAAAAAACTGAAAAACAGGAGTTTGTGAGCTGACACTATGGCTGCTCCATGGGTGGGGATAAGAGTTACTGTTCTGGGCATTGCAGGGATTTGAGTCTTAATGCCCATATGAGAACAGGTTACAAGGCCTGGAGACTGTACAAAGTGAGGAGTTGGATTCAACATCTAAGCATAAAACCAGGATTCTTAAAGGACTGTACCTTCAGCAAAGAGGTAGATGAGGAGAAAAACCAATCTACCAGCACATGGAGACTTCAAAGAAGCTTGTTTGTGTTATTGTGGGCTCTGAATAAGGCTAAAAATAAGACTCCTTTAAGAATACATAACCATGGTCCTGCCTCTTGTTGTCTTGGGGTTCAAATTAATACTACTTTCAGATAATTAAACTGTCATACAGCGACTACAAAATAATTATGTTTAAAATGATGAGAAAGTTAAAATAAGGAAATGAAAACATAAGAAAATAAGAGAGTTGGAAAGAAATCTGGTAAAACTTATGCAAATAAAAAATACAGTCATTAAATTTTTAAGAAATCAGTGAATGGGTTAAAGGAGGAATGTGAATGGAAGCTAAAGGAGAAATAAGTGAGTGGAAGAAATATGTGAAGAAATTACCCAGAATGCAGGAAAGAGAGAGGAAAAAAAGAAAAAACAGGAAATCTTGAGAGACACAGATGTTGAAATGGGAAGGTCTAACTTAATGTCTAATGGAAGTTGACAAGAGAAAAAGCAATATGGAGATGAAGCAATATTTGAAGAGAGAATGGCTGAAAATACTGAAGAATTAATGAAGGGTAGAAGTCCTTAGATTTAGAAAGCCTAGGCCAGATGTGGTGGCTCATGCCTATAATCCCAGCACTTTTGGAGGCCGAGGCGAGAGGATTGCTTGAGGCCAGGAATTTGAGACAAGCCTGGGCAACATAGCGAGACCTCATCTCTATAAAAAATAAAAATAAAAAAAAAAATTGAAAGCCTAATGAGTCCTAAGCAGAATAAATAAAAAATTACTTTTCACCTGGACACATCACGATAACAAAGTATAGCAGAATTTTTATGTGTAGCATTCTACTACTAAGATGTTGAAATAGAGTCACCTGAAATAAGATTTTAAATGTCACTTTCCAGTAATAGCGATAAATTTTCACTGGTCTATCTTTGGTCACTATTGGTTCAACTTGTGACTTAGAGTATCACTTTGTGAAGTGTCTGTCTGATAAGGTTTTCCCAGGGAGCATTTGTGTCTAACTATTAACTACTAGTACTATGGGGAAAATATTTCTTTTTGTGACTAGTTTTCTTCTTGAGGGACCTAAGGAAATACATTGTCAAGAAAACTATCACCCAGCTTCCTTCAAAAGAAGTTGTATGTGTGAGGCAGGGAGTTTAAGGCCATAGATTAAAAATAGTAGCAAATTTACTTGAAATTTTAATAAATAAAATATGTTACCTGTCTTTCTTACTCACTTATTTAGCCCAGTTTCAGTATTTTCTTTTTCTGTATCATGAAATCATTTCTTTTTCTATTTTCTATGCTGATTGTTCTTTCCCTGTTTATTTATAGACTTCTAATGAGCAACTGTATTTGCACATCACGTAAAATGACTTATTTATCTATTGTTTAACAAGTCAAATGAAACAAAACAAGCAAAACCCACCTTGGCTTTTTTTCTCTATTTAATTAGCATTTCTCTTGATTTATTCCCCATATTCCTGTACCATCTGGTCAGCAGACAAATACAGTGGGGCCTTGCTGAAAATAATTACTGCTGTAATTGTTGTCATTTCCTCACATGGGACAACTGTTTTGTTGTGGGCTACAGTCACACAGAAGGCAATTTGCCTGCTCCTAACAGGTCAGGCACTAATCCTAGTCCTGCCTTAAGAGTTTTGTGAACTGAATGTTCCCTGGCCATTTAATCTAATCAGCTTCATTAATGAGATGGTGTGTGTGTGTGTGTGTTGGGAGGGTGGGAAGTAGGGAAGAGGATTTTCAGACATCTTTCCCTTTACTATACATATCCTTGAATATATATGTATTTATACTGCTTTTCCAAAGTGTTTTCTCCTGTAAAACCTCTTTATAATATCCTCTGCTTATTACTAGATCTCATTTTTAACTCTATGTTATGTAAGTAAATATCTATGTATATTTGAGGTATAAAACTTAATTCTTTAAGCTTTTTCCATCTAATTTTTCTAGTGTCCAGTCTGTGCCTTTGGGCATCCTTTATTAAATTGCTTTAAATATCTTCCAAAAGTTTCTCCTCTTATGATCATTCAGTTATTAATTTTAAACTAATAATTTTTATTTTATTCTGTACATTTAAAAATTTTCTACTTTTTATGTCTGCTGCTGATGTACGTATTATTTTATTAAGGTATAAATTTTCATCAAGGAAATGTTCACATTCTCTGTGTACATTTTCTTATACAAAAATGAGTTTAGGCTTTTAATCTTTTAATTCAACAAGCTAAGTTTTTCTTTACAGTCATCCTTACTTGATATGTCACGGATATTAAATTATGTTTGTATATTGTTATTTAGGTGACTATTATATGGTTAAAAAGATTTTGGAGGAAAACAGTTCAGGTGACTTGAACATAAATTGCGTAGATGTGCTTGGGAGAAATGCTGTTACCATAACTATTGAAAACGAAAACTTGGATATACTGCAGCTTCTTTTGGACTACGGTTGTCAGGTACAAGGCTAGATAATTTAATCCAGTTAACTATTTTCATTTTTAACTTTTTTTTTTTTTGAAGTCTGCAGATGCACTTTTGGTGGCAATCGACTCTGAAGTAGTGGGAGCTGTTGATATACTACTTAATCATCGACCAAAACGATCATCAAGACCAACTATAGTAGTTAGTACTCTTAAATATTTATTAATTTGGATTAACTTTGGACATTTATATAAATATTTTTCAGAAACTAATGGAACGAATTCAGAATCCTGAGTATTCAACAACTATGGATGTTGCACCTGTCATTTTAGCTGCTCATCGTAACAACTATGAAATTCTTACAATGCTCTTAAAACAGGATGTATCTCTACCCAAGCCCCATGCAGTTGGCTGTGAATGCACATTGTGTTCTGCAAAAAACAAAAAGGATAGCCTCCGGCATTCCAGGTTAGAACATTAAACTTTTGATAAATAGATGTATTTTACATTATGGAATCCAATTTTATCACAGGTTTCGTCTTGATATATATCGATGTTTGGCCAGTCCAGCTCTAATAATGTTAACAGAGGAGGATCCAATTCTGAGAGCATTTGAACTTAGTGCTGATTTAAAAGAACTAAGTCTTGTGGAGGTGGAATTCAGGTGGGAATGAATGCAAATTATATAATGTATTTCGTTTCTGATAATAGAATGCTGCATTTTATAGGAATGATTATGAGGAACTAGCCCGGCAATGTAAAATGTTTGCTAAGGATTTACTTGCACAAGCCCGGAATTCTCGTGAATTGGAAGTTATTCTAAACCATACGTCTAGTGACGAGCCTCTTGACAAACGGGGATTATTAGAAGAAAGAATGAATTTAAGTCGTCTAAAACTTGCTATCAAATATAACCAGAAAGAGGTATGAGGCTTTCTGTAATATATTTAAATTATTTCTTTTTAATGTGTGTGTATGTCCTTTTCAGTTTGTCTCCCAGTCTAACTGCCAGCAGTTCCTGAACACTGTTTGGTTTGGACAGATGTCGGGTTACCGACGCAAGCCCACCTGTAAGAAGATAATGACTGTTTTGACAGTAGGCATCTTTTGGCCAGTTTTGTCACTTTGTTATTTGATAGCTCCCAAATCTCAGTTTGGCAGAATCATTCACACACCTTTTATGAAATTTATCATTCATGGAGCATCATATTTCACATTTCTGCTGTTGCTTAATCTATACTCTCTTGTCTACAATGAGGATAAGAAAAACACAATGGGGCCAGCCCTTGAAAGAATAGACTATCTTCTTATTCTGTGGATTATTGGTAAGTATCAAGTTAGTTTGAAAGGTTTTGTCGTGTTATCTGATTTTTTTCTTCCTTTTCTCAGGGATGATTTGGTCAGACATTAAAAGACTCTGGTATGAAGGGTTGGAAGACTTTTTAGAAGAATCTCGTAATCAACTCAGTTTTGTCATGAATTCTCTTTATTTGGCAACCTTTGCCCTCAAAGTGGTTGCTCACAACAAGGTGACTATTTACTATGTCAATTGAAGGCACAAATTTACCTTTGGCTTTTTCTTCCTAACCTTAGTTTCATGATTTTGCTGATCGGAAGGATTGGGATGCATTCCATCCTACACTGGTGGCAGAAGGGCTTTTTGCATTTGCAAATGTTCTAAGTTATCTTCGTCTCTTTTTTATGTATACAACCAGCTCTATCTTGGGTCCATTACAGGTAAATAATTAAAATTTCTTAAAGAACATTTTCTTAATGAACACCTGTGTAATATATTCCACAGATTTCAATGGGACAGATGTTACAAGATTTTGGAAAATTTCTTGGGATGTTTCTTCTTGTTTTGTTTTCTTTCACAATTGGACTGACACAACTGTATGATAAAGGATATACTTCAAAGGAGCAGAAGGACTGTGTAGGCATCTTCTGTGAACAGCAAAGCAATGATACCTTCCATTCGTGAGTATCTTTTAAATGTTTTAGTAAATATACCTTTTAAACAGAAATGCAATTGTCTTTACAGGTTCATTGGCACCTGCTTTGCTTTGTTCTGGTATATTTTCTCCTTAGCGCATGTGGCAATCTTTGTCACAAGATTTAGCTATGGAGAAGAACTGCAGTCCTTTGTGGGAGCTGTCATTGTTGGTACATACAATGTCGTGGTTGTGATTGTGCTTACCAAACTGCTGGTGGCAATGCTTCATAAAAGCTTTCAGTTGATAGCAGTAAGTTCATTCTTTTAAAAACTTTATATTCTCTAGTTTGCTTTTTAATTTGCCTTTTATATAGAATCATGAAGACAAAGAATGGAAGTTTGCTCGAGCAAAATTATGGCTTAGCTACTTTGATGACAAATGTACGTTACCTCCACCTTTCAACATCATTCCCTCACCAAAGACTATCTGCTATATGATTAGTAGCCTCAGTAAGTGGATTTGCTCTCATACATCAAAAGGCAAGGTCAAACGGCAAAACAGTTTAAAGGTAAGAAATTAGAAGCTTGAATGGCAACATAACATATCCTTAGTATCATATTGTTGTTTTGAAGGAATGGAGGAATTTGAAACAGAAGAGAGATGAAAACTATCAAAAAGTGATGTGCTGCCTAGTGCATCGTTACTTGACTTCCATGAGACAGAAGATGCAAAGTACAGATCAGGCAACTGTGGAAAATCTAAACGAACTGCGCCAAGATCTGTCAAAATTCCGAAATGAAATAAGGGATTTACTTGGCTTTCGGACTTCTAAATATGCTATGTTTTATCCAAGAAATTAACCATTTTCTAAATCATGGAGCGAATAATTTTCAATAACAGATCCAAAAGACTATATTGCATAACTTGCAATGAAATTAATGAGATATATATTGAAATAAAGAATTATGTAAAAGCCATTCTTTAAAATATTTATAGCATAAATATATGTTATGTAAAGTGTGTATATAGAATTAGTTTTTTAAACCTTCTGTTAGTGGCTTTTTGCAGAAGCAAAACAGATTAAGTAGATAGATTTTGTTAGCATGCTGCTTGGTTTTCTTACTTAGTGCTTTAAAATGTTTTTTTTTATGTTTAAGAGGGGCAGTTATAAATGGACACATTGCCCAGAATGTTTTGTAAAATGAAGACCAGCAAATGTAGGCTGATCTCCTTCACAGGATACACTTGAAATATAGAAGTTATGTTTTAAATATCTCTGTTTTAGGAGTTCACATATAGTTCAGCATTTATTGTTTAGGAGTATAATTTTATTTTATCTAAAATAATAGTCTATTTTTTCTTTTGTATTTTGTTATAATCTTAAGCAACAAAGAAAAAACCCTAATATTTGAATCTATTTATGTCTTTCAATTTAAATTCACTTCAGTTTTTGTTATTGTAATATATTTACTTTTACATGGTTATAATCACTTTATATTTTTAATGTTTTTTTCACTTAATATTTTATATATACATTTCCATGTATTGATGTAGTTAGTCCACATTTAAATTTTTATAGAATTATATAGTTTTTGAAAAATACAGTCAGTAGATGTTTTATTTTTTAGCTATTCAGTTATGTTTATAAGTTTGCATAGCTACTTCTCGACATTTGGTTTGTTTTAATTTTTTTGTATCATAATAGTCCTATTTTTTTTTCAAGTTGGAGTGAATGTTTTTAGTTTTAAGATAGATAGGAGACACTTTTTTATCACATGTAGTCACAACCTGTTTTGTTTTTGTAAAACATAGGAAGTCTCTTTAATGCAATGATTTGTTTTATATTTGGACTAAGGTTCTTGAGCTTATCTCCCAAGGTACTTTCCATAATTTAACACAGCTTCTATAAAAGTGACTTCATGCTTACTTGTGGATCATTCTTGCTGCTTAAGATGAAAAGCATTGGTTTTTTAAAATTAGAGAATAAAATATGTATTTAAATTTTTGGTGTGTTCACATAAAGGGATGTAGCTAAAATGTTTTCATAGGCTATTATATATTCTCGCAGCATTTCCAGTTAAGAGGATATTAGGTATATAATTCTCTTCTTAACCGAATGTCAGATGGTCTTACGCCACAGGGTGCAGGTAACCCTTGGTCTGTAAGCACCACCGATCCAGGGATCATTGTCTAAATAGGTTACTATTGTTTGTTTCATCTTGCTTTTGCATTTTTATTTTTTAATTTCCAAATTTTAAGTGTTCCCTCTTTGGGGCAAATTCTTATAAAAATGTTTATTGTAAAGTTATATATTTTGTCTACGATGGGATTATGCACTTCCCAATTGGGATTTTACATCTGGATTTTTAGTCATTCTAAAAAACACCTAATTATTAAAACATTTATAGAGTGCCTACTGTATGCATGAGTTGAGTTGCTTCTGAGGTACATTTTGAATGACAGCATATTGTAAGAAAAAAAAAGGTGAATAAAATTTGACATTAGATTATAAATGGAGTCTGTTCATTGTATTACCAATTTTAAA